AAGCTTGTCTATAGCAATTACATTTATCTACAGTCTTAATCGTTAAACTTAACCCTAGGGGAAATTTCCCATTCTCTGGGGAAGGGAAATGTCATTGTCACCATATTTATCTCCTTGGTGGAAGCTGACACTTCTTACTTGCCCCGAGTGTTAGAAAAGGGCACATGTGGACAGAGGCTGGGGACAAGTCTGTGGGTTCCTTTGTCAGCAGACCAGGCTCAGCCAAGCCTTGTGGAAGAGCTTTACTCCCTCTGGCCATGCTGGAGAAGCCTGCTCCCTGTCCCTGCACCTCTTGTCATTGGAGTAGGGTGTCACCACCTATGTCAAGTGTGGGCTCTGATGTGGTTCCTACCCCTTCTCAGGTCTGGTTCCAGAACCGCAGAGCTAAGCAACGGAAGCAAGAGCGCTCACTGCTTCAGCCTCTGGCCCATCTGTCTCCTGCCGCCTTTTCCAGCTTCTTGCCAGAGTCCACTGCTTGCCCCTATTCTTACGCAGCACCACCACCACCAGTGACCTGCTTCCCTCACCCCTACAGCCATGCCCTCCCTTCCCAGCCCTCCACAGGAGGCGCCTTTGCTTTGTCACACCAGTCTGAGGACTGGTACCCTACCTTGCACCCAGCCCCTGCCGGCCATCTGCCCTGCCCCCCACCCCCTCCCATGCTCCCCCTCAGCCTTGAGCCATCCAAGTCCTGGAACTGAGGTCAAACAAGTACCACCAAGGTGATCCCCAGCCTGCGGCCCTCGTGAAAAGACAAGAAAATGGGGTGGCTTCCTTTCCATCTATGGGTGAAGCAGATGCATGGTGAGGGTCAGCTCAGCGATTAGAAATTTAAAAATGGGAGATCATGGTGAATTCTCACTGGGGTGATTAGTGGAGGAAGTCTGGGGAGGTGAGCTACTGGAAGAGACAGGGCAAGATGCCTCGGTGGAGCTGCCTGCTGAAGGGTGATATTGATGAAGACAGTTGCTGGTGAGTGGAGATGATTGAAGGGCTAGGAGGTGAGGGCCTTCATTAATTGAGATCACGATTGAAGAAGATCCCAGCTCTTTCTGGCTGATTTCAGTAAGGCTTCTGACTTAAGAGTCTACCTATACATCCCTTCCCCATTGCCCACCCCGCCATCTCAATCAGTCACTGACTTTTGTTTATTCTGTCCTAGAAATACCTTTTTTTTTTTTTTTTTTTTTTTTTTTGAGACAGAGTC